TCCCAATCCAAATAGAGACTGAGAGAAATGAAAGAGGACCCAGAAAGCCTTTTCTTCTCTGTGAAAGGCCTGATCCTAAGTGGCGCAATCAATAAAGAAAAGGGTTCAAGGTGCAGCCTACAAATTTCTTAGAGTTTAATGTGTTCAGGTTGAGGTGGAGAAATTACATAAACCTGTGAATAGACATGGAATAGAAGCCATGTGTATATGCATTCTGTCCCTAAAGGTTTTGCTAGGTACTTACTAAGCTATTCCTTCTGTGCAATCATCTTTCGTTTTTCTACTTGTATGGATGAAAGCCTACCTTCACTGAACACTTCACCTTATGTGCCAGCTATTGTTCTAAACCCATTACATTATTTAATCTTCACGACAATTCTTTAAGGTAGTCTTATTACTATGCTCATTTTATAGATGAGCAAACAAGTTTTCAGGGGTCAAGAAATTTGAGCAAGTTCACATTAACTTGTAAATCACGAAATTGAGCATCAGATACAAGCATCTGGCTGCACTTCCTGAGTTTGTACGTCCTACTCTCATAAAATAGATACATTGAAGACTGAGAAAGAATACTGTTGGCCGATTCCTCAGGCAATAATTTTTTCGATATTGTATTGTTGTCTCAGAAACCTCCAGCCTCTCTCATTGATGGACGGTAGGAGGGGCACATGGAGTGGACCAGGAGTGGGCAGGAGTGGGGTGGGGGCGTGCTTTTAGAAGCGTTTCGGGGGAACGACAAGGCGCGGGTCGTAGAGGTCTACCCTCTCTGCAGTCCCAGCATGGCTCCTGGAGCTCTCTGGGCGGCCGCTGACCCCGACATCGCGGCGGCCCGCCCCCAGCGCCGCGCTGCCCAATCAGCGGCGCGGCCTGGTGCCCCGCCACTCCGCGCCGGCCATATAGGCCTCCTCCTGGCGCGCCTCCGCACCGCATTGGTGGACCGGCCCCCAGCCCGTCCATGGGCGTTGTGGCCGCCACCGCAGGTTCCGCCTCCCGTTCCCTCCGCCCTCAACGTACGTCGCACCGCCTCTCTGTAGCCGCCCGCGGAGCATCGCAGCCGGCCCGGGCCCCCGCCAGCCTCCCTCCTCGCGTCCCTCGGTGTCCTCCGCGGGCCGGCGCGATGCGGCTGGGCCCGAGGACCGCGGCGTTGGGGCTGCTGCTGCTGTGCGCCGCCGCGGCCGGCGCCGGCAAGGCCGAGGAGCTGCACTACCCGCTGGGCGAGCGCCGCAGCGACTACGACCGCGAGGCGCTGCTGGGCGTCCAGGTGAGGCGGCCAGGCCGGTGCTGGGAGGGCCGTTGGCCCTCCTGTGTGTCGCTTCCCCCTAAAGGAAGATGTGGATGAATATGTTAAACTCGGCCACGAAGAGCAGCAAAAAAGACTGCAGGCGATCATAAAGAAAATCGACTTGGACTCAGATGGCTTTCTCACTGAAAGTAAGGACTGCCCTACACGACTAACAATGGAGCACATGCGTTGTGTTCTGGGAAATTCTCATAGGTGAACTCAGTTCATGGATTCAGATGTCTTTTAAGCATTATGCTATGCAAGAAGCAAAACAACAGTTTGTTGAATATGATAAAAACAGTGATGATACTGTGACTTGGGATGAATATAACATTCAGATGTATGATCGTGTGATTGACTTTGATGAGAACACTGCTCTGGATGATGCAGAAGAGGAGTCCTTTAGGAAGGTGAGTTCATGTGCACAAGCTGTTTCTTTTGAGAAACTGACCATCTTTTTTGTTATTTTTTTAGGAATTTGCCATTTGTAAAAAACAGTCTTTCTGTTTTTGGCTTCTTCGATTTAATGTGAGCTATTCTTATTTTGTGTTCTTCAAATGGGTATACTAATGAGAAATTTTAATTTTCAAAGCTTCACTTAAAGGACAAGAAGCGATTTGAAAAAGCTAACCAGGATTCAGGTCCCGGTTTGAGTCTTGAAGAATTTATTGCTTTTGAGCATCCTGAAGAAGTTGATTATATGACGGTAAGAAAGAAACATTTTTAAGAGAATTATTGTTTTTTTTTCTTTTTTAATGAACGTGGAATAGGAATTTGTCATTCAAGAAGCTTTAGAAGAACATGACAAAAATGGTGATGGATTTGTTAGTTTGGAAGAATTTCTTGGTGATTACAGGTGGGATCCAAGTAAGTCACCTGGGAGAATGTGAAAAGAGAAAGTGTATGTATATTTGTGTTTTTTTATATTAAGCTGCAAATGAAGATCCAGAATGGATACTTGTTGAGAAAGACAGATTCGTGAATGATTATGACAAAGATAACGATGGCAGGCTTGATCCCCAAGAGCTGTTACCTTGGGTAGTACCTAATAATCAGGGCATTGCACAAGAGGAGGTAAGTGTTACAGAACAACTGTTTCTCTCCACTACACTTGACACTTTTTTGTTTTATTTTGAAGGCGCTTCATCTAATTGATGAAATGGATTTGAATGGTGACAAAAAGCTCTCTGAAGAAGAGATTCTGGAAAACCCGGACTTGTTTCTCACCAGTGAAGCCACAGATTATGGCAGACAGCTCCATGATGACTATTTCTATCATGATGAGCTTTAATCTCTGAGCCTGTCTCAGTAGAGTACTGGCTCCTTTTATAATTTGTTACCAGCTTTACTTTTGTGATAAAATATTGATGTTGTATTTTACACTCTTAAGTCTTAACCACAGTCAGAATTATCTTAATGTAGATTATAATTTTGGTCTTTTAGGAAAAAAAAACAAAAATCTGATATTTATTTCAAAATGTATTGAAGCAACAAAATATTAATATTGTGCCATATGACAACAAAGTCTTTCCTAAATACTCCATCTGTTTAGTACTGTATTGTGGAATATTTGAGTTCTATTTCCATACTTGAAAACATGGAGGATTTTAGAGATGCCTGAACAATATTATTTAAGTAGTATGTGACCGAGCTATAAATTTTTGTTTTTGTTCTAAGTAGATTTAATTTGGGAACTGACAGGACAATGTTTTTAGGTTTAGCATTTTGTTTAAAAACCTTTAAAGAAACCTTTAGAAGGACTTAGACCTCACATATTAATGTTGAGAAGTTCTGCTTAATTTTAAAATGGTTTCTATAAAGGGTTTTATTGTATGAAATAGAACTTTATATTTTTGCATATGTATAGATAGTAATTATATTTAATGTATAACTATAGCATTATGGTGAGTGGAATTTGACATTGTCCAAACCTTTTTCATTTTTGAGTGATTAAAAATGAAATGTCCTTTGTATATGTTTGTTTGCTTTTCTTTAACTTTCAGATAAATATTGAATTTAGCATAGGTTTTGTGGTATTGTACATTATCTTGCCTCATCCATTCCTTTATGTGGATAGTTCCCAAAACTGTCAAATTATTCTTGCTGCATTTTCTTATTTTTTTTTTAAATAAGAGAATCATGTTATAATATAATTGAATGTGCACCTGACACATTTTAATAATTGGTGTTGTAGCAAATGTGGTTTTGCTCTTTGGGGCTATAAATAATCTTGAGTAACGCAGGTTGGAATTACCAATAGAGCTGGTCAGTTATCAACAGTAGAGCTCAGTATCAATTTTACTGAAATTAAAATCATACTTGATAAGCATGATAATCAATTTTAACCTAATTCAGCAGGTCAACTTATTTAACTTTGGTGGAGGTGGGATAGGGAAAAGTGAAGGGAGGAATTAATTTTTTTCTAGTTCTGATGTACAGAGATTGTTTTTCATTCTTTTTTTTTTTTTTTTTTTTGTGACAGAGTCTTGCTCTGTGGCCCAGGCTGGAGTGCAGGGGCACTATCTCGGCTCACTGCAAGCTCTGCCTCCTGGGTTCACGCCATTCTCCTGCCTCAGCCTCCCGAGTAGCTGGGACTACAGGCGCCTGCCACCACACCCGGCTAATTTTTTTGTATTTTTAGTAGAGACCGGGTTTCACCGTGTTAGCCAGGATGGTTTCGATCTCCTGACCTCATGATCAGCCCACCTCGGCCTCCCAAGGTGCTGGAATTACAGGCGTGAGCCAACGCGCACGGCCTCTAGTTTTTCATTCTTTAAATCACTTTTATTTGTGGGTGAAGAGGTCAGCTATGCATTCTCTTAATCACTTTCCAGCCTAAAGTTGTCTCATATACAGCACACTGGGGGCTCAACAAGTACCTATGACTATTTGAGAAGACATGAAACTCTTCTCTGATAGAATCGACTGCACCTATATACCTCTCTACTGCCGCATCTTTGCTGATGTGAGGTGTGCTTGCAAATTGTAAGCTTCCACACCTTAATGACTGCTTGCTTGGGTATCTACATGGTTTTCATTTTAACCTACACTATATGTCTGGCTATAGCAGTTTTAGAATTACAGATTTACCACTATCACTCATCTGTCATTTGTCAGACTCACTGAAGCTGGCATATTTGAAATCACCAGTTTGACTAGTTAACTATTTGTTTTTCTCTCTAGCTTCTCCAAAATCTATGCCAGAATAGATCATCAGATATGGATTATATTTCAATCCTTTGCAGAAATGCAATGTCTGTACTACTTTCCTTCCTAGCATAAAGAAAACTACACTTCCCAGCCCTCTTGTAGGTAGGCGATGGCTAGTTCTGACCAGTTAAACATGGGTGGAAGTAGTGTGTGTCACTATCAGACTATCTCATGACAAACCCTTTTCCTCTGCCACAGCACTGTGCAGGAGGCCTCAGCTGAAATGGTGCAGCCACAAGATGAAAGTGGCTTTGATCTTGAGTCTGTGTAGGTCAGCTGGATCCACAGTGGGCTTTGTATGATCAAAAAATAAGCTTTTAATTATGTTAAGCCACTGAGATTTGGTTGTGCTTTTTTGTTTTTAACCACAGCAGAGCCCATCCTGCTGTGACTGAGTGAAGATTTCACATTTAACAATAGGCTTTTAATAAGCATGCAGAGAAAAAGAATCATCTGCTTGAACAGAGATGCTATATCTACTGCTGAGTCAAAATAGAAAATTTTAAGGCTTTTTTTAGATTTGAATTTTAAATAAGACTTTTAAAATAAAGCTTTTATTTTGGTTTTAATATAATTAGGATAATTTGAATTTATCCTTGAGCATGAGAGTAAAAATAGTTTGAGACTTTCTGAATCATTGGCTGATTCTGCCTGAAGGACTTAATGACTTCCATTATTTGAGTTCAGGTACAACTTCAAAGGGGAAAATTGAATGGGATGTGCACATGTTGGCTCATATGTAGTTCTGATTGGGCCAATTTGCAGGACAGAAAATGATGTCTAGATTATGATATAAATTTAAAGGAAGCCAGGACGTTCAGAGGAAAAGCTAGCATATCATGTTTGCCTTACTTAGTTCTTTCCTTTGCAGTTTTAAAAATAGGCTTTTTTTTTTTTTAGTGTAGTTTTATGTTCACAGCAAAATTGAGCAAAAAGTAGTATAGAGAGTTTCAATATGTCCCCTGCCCCACATACGTACAGCCTCCCCCACTATCCTATCCTATATGTCATGAGATAGTACCTACCAGAGTGGTACATTTGTTAAAATCGATGAAACTGTTAACATATCATTGTCACCCAAAGTGCATAGTTTACATTAGGGTTCACTCTTGGTGCTGCACATGCTCTGGGTTTGGACAAATGTATAATTACATATTCCCACCATTGTAGTGTGGTAGAATATTTCCCTTGCCCTAAAGTCTTTCTGCTCCACCTATTCATCCCTCCCTTCCCTGTAACCCCAAGCAATACTGATCTTTTTACTGTTCATAATTTTTTAGATTGTAGTAAAATACACATAACAAAATTCATCTTAACAGTTTTTAATTGTACAGTTCGGTGGTATGGTATTAAATACAGTCAAAATGTGAAACTATTACCACCTTCCATCTCCATGAACTTCATTTGTAAAACGGAAATTTATACCCATTAAACAATAAAGCCCCCTTTCCCCTTCCCTTCAGCACCTGGCAAACACCATTCTAGTTTTTTTGTTTGAGATGGAGTCTTGCTCTTGTTGCCCAGGCTGGAGTGCAATGGCATGATTTCGGCTCACTGCAACCTCTGTCTCTTGGGGTCAAGCGATTCTCCTGCCTCAGCCTCCCGACTAGGTGGGATTACAGGCGGGCACCACCATGCCCCCTAATTTTTTGTATTTAGTAGAAATGGGGTTTCACCATGTTGGTCAAGCTGGTCTCGAACTCCTGATCTCAGGTGATCCACCTGCCTCAGCCTCCCAAAGTGCTGGAATTACAGGCGTGAGCCACCGTGCCCAGCCTCCCATTCTAGTTTTCTTTTTCTTTCTTTTTTGAGACGGAGTCTCACTCTTGTCATCCAGGCTGGAGTGCAGTGGTGCGATCTCGGCTCACTGCAACCTCCACCTCCCAGGTTCAAGCGATTCTCCTGCCTCAGCCTCCCAAGTAGCTGGGATTATAGATGCCCGCTACCACGCCCGGCTAATTTTTGTACTTTTAGTAGAGACGGGGTTTCGCCATGTTGGCATGGCTGGTCTCGAACTCTTGACCTCAGGTGATCCACCTGCCTCGGCCTCCCAAAGTGCTGAGATTACGGGCATGAGCCACCGCGCCCAGCCCCATTCTAGTTTGTGTCTATTAAAATAGACTCATATAGTATTTGTCTTTTTGTGAGTGGCTTCACTTAGCATAACGTCCCCAAAGTTCACCCATATTGTTACCAGAATTTCTTTCGTCAGGCTGAACAATACTTTATTGTTTGCATATACCACATTTTGCTTATCCATTCACCCTTTGATGGACACAGGTTGCTTCCACCTTTTATTGTGAATAATGCTGCCATGAATATGGGTGTACAAATATTTCTTTGAGATCCTGCTTTTAGTTCTTTTGGATATATATTATACATAGAAGTGGGATTGCTGGATCATATAGTAATTCTATATATATATATATATATATATATATATATATATATATTTTTTTTTTTTTTTTTTTTTTTTTTTTTTTTGAGACGGAGTCTCGCTCTGTCGCCCAGGCTGGAGTGCAGTGGCGCGATCTCGGCTCACTGCAGGCTCCGCCTCCCGGGTTCACACCATTCTCCTGCCTCAGCCTCCCGAGTAGCTGGGACTATAGGCGCCTGCCACCGCACCCGGCTAATTTTTTGTATTTTTAGTAGAGACGGGGTTTCACCGTGTTAGCCAGGATGGTCTTGATCTGCTGACCTCGTGATCCGCCCGCCTTGGCCTCCCAAAGTGCTGGGATTACAGGCGTGAGCCACCGCGCCCGACTAGTAATTCTATTTTTAATATTTTGAGGAACTGCCATAGTGTTTCCCACAGCAGCTGTGCCATTTTGCATTTCCACCAATAGTGCACAAGAGTTCCAGTTTCTTTACATCCTTACCAACACTTGCTATTTTCTGTTTTTTTTTTTTTCTTTTTTTTTTTTAATAGTAGCCATCCTGTTGGGTGAGACGTGGTATCTCGTTGTGGCTTTGATTTGCATTTCCCTAATGGTCTGTCTCTACAGTTTTGCCTGTTCCAGAATATCATTCCTTTGCAATTTAAATGTGAGGATAAATGTATGCTATTGTTTCTCAAACGTTTTTGTGTTACAATACCTCCTTTTGAGTGAGAAATGTCAACTCAAACTTACACTTTTTCACTTAGGAAGATGATTTAGGAAAGCCACTTAGAGTAAAAGTTTTTAAACAACTGTAAAAACTAATTTGCTTCATTGCAACATTTGAGTTCTGTCGAATAAATATTTGGCCAGATTTCCTGCCTGCTATAAAATTTTTTATAACTA